CCAGGCTGGTTTCGAGCTCTTGGCCTGAAGTGATCGGCCCGGCTCAGCCTCTCAAAGTGTTAGGATTACAGGCGTGAGCCACTGCACCCAGCCTAGAATTTTTTTTTTTTTTTTGCCAGTTTTATTGAAGTACGATTTACATAACAATATAATTTGCCAGTTTTAAGTGTACAAATTTGCTGAGTTTTGACAAATGGAGACAGTTGTATAACCACTACCACAATCAGGATATAGACCATTTCTGTAACCCCAAAAAGTTCCCTCTTGCCCCTTCCATGGTCTAGAAATGTTAATGGGGGAAAAAGGAAGGTGATTTAGGAGTCAAAGTAGAGGAAGACTAATACGCTCTGGTTGCTTCAGTTTTGCCTAGAAAGCAGGAGATTAGAAAATCCCAGCTGACTTGGATGTGTATTTCATATCTTGTTAATTTAGGCTGACCCACTGGCTCCAGTTTGCCTGGGACTTTCCTAGTTTTAACACTCAAATTCCCATGTCCAGAGAACCCCACTGTGTCCCACAGGCGGATCAGTACAGTTGGTTGCCCTAGCTGTGATGTTCATGTCATTGTTCTTACACCTGAGAGTGCCATCTCATTTTAGAGTCACTTTTCTCGTGAGTAAGCACATAGTAGGCACTCAGTTGACTGAATGGGTGGACATGCAGGTAAACCCCAGATGGCTGCAGATTCCTGGCCTAGAGAACATGAGACTTGGGTTTTGGTGCCAGCTCTGCCAGGTTTGCAGTGGTGTGACCCTGGAAAAGTGGTTTTCTCACTCTAGATCTGTTTCCTCCACTGGTAAATAGGTGATATTTGTCACTTCTGCCTCTAGGACATGGATACTGCTCCACCTACACATAGCATTATGTTTTGATGTCACTTCCACTCAGCTTTCTCTCTTTTCCTTGCCCCCCTCCACCTTCAAATATATGTAGTAGATCAATAAATTATGTAAAGGCAGGTTGATAATAGAACTGCTGATGTGCCAGGCTTACGCAGAGTGCTTCTGTGAGAGCCATAGAGTTTGGACCTTGCACCAAGCAGCCATAGCTGAGAGTTGGAGAATCAAGTCTCTCTTCAGTTAAGTGTCTATAATTACCTAATTTGTTCTTTCTGCATGCCTGGGAGAGAGGATGGTAGGCAGAGGGGGCTTGCTGTTTTTAGGAATTTTCCTGGCTGGATGAAGGGGTACTTCTTATCTATCAGAGGGAGCTATTACATTAGCTCAGGGTCTTACTCAGTATCCTAGTGCTGACGAATTAAAATTAGAAACTTCAGAACTTGGGCTGCAACTTTTGGCAAACTTAGGGAGCTGCATTCTGTTCCTGGTTCTGCCATGCACTAGCATGGAACTGTGGGCACATTGTGTAACCTCTCTGAGTCTGGTGTTTGTTCCTAGTTTTCCATTTTAATGGAGTATCTGTATTGCCTTCCTCGGGGTGGTGCTATTCAGTGAGGCAATGCAAGGGGGAGTTCAATGAAACTGGGACATCTATACACATGTGAGGTATTATTACTAATCACTTTAATCTTTGGGTCATCTCCGGCCTCTCCTGGTTTGACTGGCACAGGGAGCCTGGGCTGGAAGAGGCAGCAAAAGGGAAAATCAGAAGAGTGGACACTGGCAAGAGGAGGGCAGCCTTTTTCCCAGCTTCCTTGCACCATGGACAGCTCCCATTAAGCCACCTCTCCATCCTGGGGCCAGGACTCTTATGCCCCATTCCTGTCAAATTGAGATTTCATCCACCATTCTCCAAGGACAGTGAAGTTATACCCTAGTTCCAGTGTTGGGTGAGTCCTGCCTTGACCTGTCACTGCTTCTCGGACATCAGCAAACTGTGCCTCTTATTCCCAGGATCAGTGGCCCCTCTGGACATGCCTCTCCTGGAAGGTTCTGTGGGGGTGGAGGATCTTGTCCTCCTGGAACCCTTGGTGGAGGAGTCACTGCTCAAGAATCTTCAGCTTCGCTATGAAAACAAGGAGATTTATGTGAGTGTCATATGGGTGCCTCTGGCTGTGGAGCTCATTCCCTTCACCTTCTTCCTGGCTCCAGACCTACATTGGGAATGTGGTGATCTCAGTGAATCCCTATCAACAGCTTCCCATCTATGGGCCAGAGTTCATTGCCAAATATCAAGACTATACTTTCTATGAGCTGAAGCCCCATATGTGAGTAGGGGGACCAAGGGAAGGCTGACAGGACAATAGTCATTGCCCACTTCCTCCCCACAAGCTACGCATTGGCAAATGTGGCGTACCAGTCACTGAGGGACAGGGACCGAGACCAGTGTATCCTCATCACAGGCGAGAGTGGATCAGGGAAGACTGGTGAGGCCCCTGGCTGGGGGAACACATGGAGTTGGGGACCCATGAGAGCGTTTTGCCTGCACAGAGGCCAGCAAGCTGGTGATGTCTTATGTGGCTGCCGTCTGTGGGAAAGGAGAGCAGGTGAACTCTGTGAAGGAGCAGCTGCTACAGTCTAACCCAGTGCTGGAGGGTGAGAATTCTGCTCTCTGCCCTCTCCACCCTGAGTTTCACTTCTCCCCTCCTCATCTCTGTAGCTTTTGGCAATGCCAAGACCATTCGCAACAACAATTCCTCCCGATTTGTGAGTAAATGTCTCCCCACCTGGGAAGAGAGGCTAAGTCTCTCTCTCTGGTCTCTCTCTGAAGGGAAAATACATGGATATTGAATTTGACTTCAAGGGATCCCCCCTCGGTGGTGTCATCACAAACTGTACGTGTCTCCCCAATTCCACTCACCTGTCTCTCAGGATATTATTTTTCTAATTCTCTGCCAGATCTGCTTGAGAAATCCCGATTAGTGAAGCAGCTCAAAGGAGAAAGGAACTTCCACATCTTCTATCAGCTGCTGGCTGGAGCAGATGAACAGCTGCTGAGTATGTGCCTGCATGGGGAAAGTGTCCTCATGCTAACCATCTTCCCCAACACTGGCCCTCCCAGAGGCCCTGAAGCTTGAGCGGGATACAACTGGCTATGCCTATCTGAATCATGAAGTATCCAGAGTGGATGGCATGGACGACGCCTCCAGCTTCAGGGCTGTACAGGTGGGTGCCCAGGGTGAGGCAGGCTTGGGCCCGTTCAGCTTTTGATTTCTGCTTTCTGCCTAAGAGTGCAATGGCAGTGATTGGGTTCTCGGAGGAGGAGATTCGACAAGTGCTAGAGGTGACATCCATGGTGCTAAAGCTGGGGAACGTGTTGGTGGCTGATGAGTTCCAGGCCAGTGGGATACCAGCAAGTGGCATCCGTGATGGGAGAGGTCTGCATCCCAGCCTGCTGGAGCTCCTACCCTAAGGACATGCTGTACTTTCTCATTATCCCAGGTGTTCGGGAGATTGGGGAGATGGTGGGCTTGAATTCAGAAGAAGTAGAGAGAGCTTTGTGCTCGAGGACCATGGAAACAGCCAAGGAAAAGGTGGTCACTGCACTGAATGTTATGCAGGTAAGGAGCTCACTGGAGTGGAGGGGGCTGTTTGCCACCCTAATCAGCTGTGCCTCACCCACAGGCTCAGTATGCTCGGGACGCCCTGGCTAAGAACATCTACAGCCGCCTCTTTGACTGGATAGTGAATCGAATCAATGAGAGCATCAAGGCAAGTGGCCGCTCTGCTTTCTCCATGCTCTCTGTCCTCAGATTTATCTTTCTCTCCTCTTCAGGTGGGCATCGGGGAAAAGAAGAAGGTAATGGGAGTCCTTGATATCTACGGTTTTGAGATATTAGAGGTGAGAGTGCCTCACCTCAGCACCCTGCTCCCGTGAGCTCTCTAACCTGTGCTCCCTCTCTCAGGATAATAGCTTTGAGCAATTTGTGATCAACTACTGCAATGAGAAGCTGCAGCAGGTGTTCATAGAGATGACCCTGAAAGAAGAGCAAGAGGAATATAAGAGAGAAGTAAACCAAGTCTTTTCTACTTCCCCCTCTTAGTTCCCTGTAATTTGTTGTCTCCCCTGACCAGGGCATACCGTGGACAAAGGTGGACTACTTTGATAATGGCATCATTTGTAAGCTCATTGAGCATGTGAGTTGTCATTCTCTTATCTGTGGGACTTCTAGGTTGGGCTTCTTTTGTTCCCCCGGCCCAGAATCAGCGAGGTATCCTGGCCATGTTGGATGAGGAGTGCCTGCGGCCTGGGGTGGTCAGTGACTCCACTTTCCTAGCAAAGCTGAACCAGCTCTTCTCCAAGCATGGCCACTACGAGAGCAAAGTCACCCAGAATGCCCAGCGTCAGTATGACCACACCATGGGCCTCAGCTGCTTCCGCATCTGCCACTATGCGGGCAAGGTGAAATGGCAGGGCTGGAGGGCAGAGATTAGGGGTCTCCAAACCAATAGCTGCTCCTTTACAGGTGACATACAACGTGACCAGCTTTATTGACAAGAATAATGACCTACTCTTCCGAGACCTGTTGCAGGCCATGTGGAAGGCCCAGCACCCCCTCCTTCGGTCCTTGTTTCCTGAGGGCAATCCTAAGCAGGCATCTCTCAAACGCCCCCCGACTGCTGGGGCCCAGTTCAAGAGTTCTGTGGCCATCCTCATGAAGAATCTGTATTCCAAGAGCCCCAACTACATCAGGTGACATGCTGGCATGCAGGGGAACATGCTACTGAAGGCTGTGCCTTACCCCACCTCCCACCAGGTGCATAAAGCCCAATGAGCATCAGCAGCGAGGTCAGTTCTCTTCAGACCTGGTGGCAACCCAGGCTCGGTACCTGGGACTGCTGGAGAACGTACGGGTGCGACGGGCAGGCTATGCCCACCGCCAGGGTTATGGGCCCTTCCTGGAAAGGTACCGATTGCTGAGCCGGAGCACCTGGCCTCACTGGAATGGGGGAGACCGGTAAGACCCCATGGGGAGACTGGGCATCAGGACCTCTGCAGCTTTCTGTCATTTGCTTCCATAGGGAAGGTGTTGAGAAGGTCCTGGGGGAGCTGAGCATGTCCTCGGGGGAGCTGGCCTTTGGCAAGACAAAGATCTTCATTAGAAGCCCCAAGACTGTGAGTTAGAGAGTGCATTAGCATTTGGTGAGTCTCTCTGTCACCCCCTTCCACCTCTCCACAGCTTTTCTACCTCGAAGAACAGAGGCGCCTGAGACTCCAGCAGCTGGCCACACTCATACAGAAGATTTACCGAGGCTGGCGCTGCCGCACCCACTACCAACTGATGCGAAAGAGTCAGATCCTCATCTCCTCTTGGTTTCGGGGAAACATGGTACGGTCATCCCCAAAGTCCCACTCTGTTCACATTTTTCTAACAACTCCTATGTTTTCTACAGCAAAAGAAATGCTATGGGAAGATAAAGGCATCCGTGTTATTGATCCAGGCTTTTGTGAGAGGGTGGAAGGTAATGGAGAGTGGAAGAGAGGTTTCCTCACAACTTTGGCTCCTTTCTTGTACTTTTCTGCCAGGCCCGAAAGAATTATCGCAAATATTTCCGGTCAGAGGCTGCCCTCACCTTGGCAGATTTCATCTACAAGAGCATGGTAAGTGGTAGGGGTTAGGGTGGATGTTAGGGCTCCACTCCCAATCCCCCTGGTCCCAAACTAGGTACAGAAATTCCTACTGGGGCTGAAGAACAATTTGCCATCCACAAACGTCTTAGACAAGACATGGCCAGCCGCCCCCTACAAGTGCCTCAGCACAGCAAATCAGGAGCTGCAGCAGCTCTTCTACCAGTGGAAGGCAAGTGGAGCCCAGGCACCCCTCCTCTCATTTGATTTTAGCTCCTGTCCCTCCTTCCTCACAGTGCAAGAGGTTCCGGGATCAGCTGTCCCCGAAGCAGGTAGAGATCCTGAGGGAAAAGCTCTGTGCCAGTGAACTGTTCAAGGGCAAGAAGGCTTCATATCCCCAGAGGTGAGGGCCTCCCAGACCCTGCACAGCCAGTTTGTCGCGCTGCACACCTCCCATGTGTTCTCAGTGTCCCCATTCCATTCTGTGGTGACTACATTGGGCTGCAAGGGAACCCCAAGCTGCAGAAGCTGAAAGGCGGGGAGGAGGGGCCTGTTCTGATGGCAGAGGCCGTGAAGAAGGTCAATCGTGGCAATGGCAAGGTAAGGGCCTGCAGGCTGAACTCCTCCCGCAGCCTTTCCTCACCCTTGCCTGTTCCGTCCCTAGACTTCTTCTCGGATTCTCCTCCTGACCAAGGGCCATGTGATTCTCACAGACACCAAGAAGTCCCAGGCCAAAATTGTCATTGGGCTAGACAATGTGGCTGGGGTGTCAGTCACCAGCCTCAAGGATGGGCTCTTTAGCTTGCATCTGAGTGAGGTATCAGAGCTGGGTGGGGCAAGCCTTGGACTTCCCTTTCCTGCTATTTTTCCCTCTTCCTAAGATGTCATCGGTGGGCTCCAAGGGGGACTTCCTGCTGGTCAGCGAGCATGTGATTGAACTGCTGACCAAAATGTACCGGGCTGTGCTGGATGCCACGCAGAGGCAGCTTACAGTCACCGTGACTGAGAAGTGAGGCCATGAACTGGGGGTGAGGGGCGGCTGCACTAGACTTGGTTTTCTGTTCCCTCTCCAGGTTCTCAGTGAGGTTCAAGGAGAACAGTGTGGCTGTCAAGGTCGTCCAGGGCCCTGCAGGTGGTGACAACAGCAAGCTACGCTACAAAAAAAAGGGGAGTCATTGCTTGGAGGTGACTGTGCAGTGAGGAGGGGGCACCATGCAGAGATGGCAGTTGCTTCCTCCTGAACCAGCACTAATCCCCCTCTGCCCTCCTGTGTGGGAGGATCTCTAACCCCTCTGATCGTGGCGCATGGCTTGGGGATTAAACTACCCTTGAAGAGGACCCTTGTCCCAAACCCTTCTTGTTCTCTCCTCCAAAAGTAGCTTCCTCCAACCCGCAGCCTCTCTGCACACTAATAAAACATGTGGCTTGGAAAGGTTCAGTCAGGGTGGGTGGGTCCTTGTTCCCCCTATC